CCAAGTCCTGCCCTTCTCCAAACTTTTACCAAACTGAAGACAAAGTGATTTTTCAAAATGATCTCAAGATCTGTCAATGAGGATTAAGCATAAGCGCCACAGTTAGCCTAATATGGCTTTTCATGATCTGGTCTCCACTACCCCTCTTTCAGTTTCATCTTTCAATACAATCCCCTGCTCCCTACCTGTTCCGCCCTGGACTCCTCGCGGGTTTCTGAACTGCCCAGGCCATTCCATCCCGCCCTATTCCGGGGCTGCACTCTGCTTCAGCGCTGCTTCTTGCACCCACGACTGCAACTCAACCGCAGAGGCTACTCCTCTACTCCATCCCAGAGATGAAGCATTTCGCCTTTGGATGCTTGAAAACGGTTAATATTTTCCCTTTTGTTTCTCTTAAATCAAAATGTTTACATGAAATACTATGATCCAAGAACACACACTGCTGCGCTTGCTTAACCGGGTCGAGTTGAACTAGTTCGTCTTCTCCGCCCCAACCCCGGTGCCGTAACTCCCAGCCCCGGAGCAACTAGCCTGGCCCGACAGCGGAGGCCCAAGCCCGCTGGGCTCGGGCGTTGGAACCGTCCCGGCGGGGGGAAGCCCGGGCAGGACGCAGCCGCGCTTCACAGCTGAGGAAAACCCGCTGCGGCGTAGGGCAACGCTCAGAAGCCGAGAGTGGCACCGCGACGCGCCGGAACGCGTCAGCATCCTTCACACCTAAGACCAGACTTCCTCCTCCTCACCCAGGACGCTCCCCGCCGCTCGTCCGGTCGTTTCCCGCTCTCACACCCTCTGCCAGTCCCCACACAGCTGACAAGGGAAGCAAGCCAGCGGCGTCCGGGGACGGAGCAAGCGCAGCAGCCGCAGCGCGCGGTTCCCCCTCCAGGCCCCGGCGACTCAGCCCGCACACGTGTATGCGCATGCGCCGCGTCCGGGCCCTTCAGCCTCCGGCCGCACCTCCTCGCGCAGGGTCAGAGGCCGTGGGGCGGGCCACGGTGACGCGCGCGGAAGCGCTCTGCGGGCCCTCGGAAACCGCCCCGGCGGCTGAGAGGCTGCGGCCACTGCCTGGCACCCCGACGGGAGGGGCTCCGGATCGTTCGGAGCCGGCTGAACCCCTTCGGCCGCGAGCGACCGCATGAGTCGGGGGACTATGCCCCAGCCCGAAGCGTGGCCAGGCGCGAGCTGCGCCGAGACGCCGGCGCGGGAGGCGGCGGCCACGGCGCGGGACGGCGGGAAGGCGGCGGCCAGCGGGCAGCCGCGGCCCGAGATGCAGTGCCCGGCCGAGCAGTGAGTCCGCGGGGGCGCGGGGCGCGGGCCGTGTTTGAAAATGTCTGCTTTGGTGTAATTTCAGTGAGGAGGACATGTACCGTGCTGCAGATGAAATAGAAAAGGAGAAAGAATTGCTTATACATGAAAGAGGGGCATCAGGTATGTTTGGAATTGTTTTATTTATAGAGTTCTTTGCTTTTTTTTTTTTTAAATTCTTTAACAGAACCGAGATTAAGCGTAGCTCCTGAAATGGATATCATGGACTACTGCAAAAAAGAATGGAGAGGAAATACACAGAAAGCAACGTGTATGAAAATGGTATGACACAGAGGTGCACATATTTCAGGTCTACCATTTTGAATTCTTTCATACCTTTTCCCAGGGCTATGAAGAGGTTTCTCAGAAGTTCACCTCCATACGGCGAGTCCGTGGTGATAATTACTGTGCACTGAGGGCCACGCTGTTCCAGGCCATGAGCCAGGCTGTGGGGCTGCCGCCCTGGCTGCAGGACCCGGAGCTCATGCTGGTACGCTGCTGCTGCAGGTTTGAGTCCAAAATCTTCTTTATCTCTTTGTTTCTCGATGTTGTAGTTACCAGAAAAACTCATAAGCAAATACAACTGGATCAAGCAATGGAAACTTGGACTGAAATTTGATGGGAAGAATGAGGACCTGGTTGATAAAATTAAAGAGTCCCTTACTCTGCTGAGGAAGAAGGTTTGGAACCTGTAGTGTCCTGTCTGATAAGGATTCTAATTATTACATAACTTTCTTATTGTAGTGGGCAGGCTTGGCTGAAATGAGAACTGCTGAAGCAAGACAGATAGCTTGTGATGAACTATTCACAAATGAGGCGGAGGAATATAGCCTCTATGAAGCTGTAAAATTTCTAATGCTAAACAGAGCCATTGAACTATATAATGATAAAGAGAAAGGAAAGGAAGTACCATTTTTCTCTGTGCTTCTGTTTGCTCGGGACACATCAAATGACCCAGGACAGCTTCTGAGGAACCACCTCAACCAGGTGGGACACACTGGTGGTCTTGAACAGGTAAGTTGTGCTTTTGAGCATGTATTACCCCATCCTCAGAATACCCGTTTGCTCTTCTTCCCAGGTTGAAATGTTCCTTCTTGCCTATGCTGTGCGCCACACCATCCAGGTGTACCGGCTCTCCAAGTACAACACGGAAGAATTCATCACAGTCTACCCCACCGACCCACCCAAGGACTGGCCAGTGGTAACGCTCATTGCTGAGGACGATCGGCACTATAACATCCCCGTCAGAGTGTGTGAGGAGACCAGTCTATGAGAGACGCATGCTCCTGACAGCCTGGCGACGTGGCGAAGATGCACAGGTGGCTCCTGGGCTTGGGCTGCAGGTTTGGGGGTCTCTAAGAACAATCTCTGAGAAGAACCCTTGGGCCCCTGGGAGCCAAGTTGGACAGGATGTCCTGAAGACTAGCTTTTGATAAGAGAAATTAACCAAGTCTTTCCCCTCATCTATGATGCAATATATTTCAGTGGGGGCCTTCAGAGCACACCTGTTGGACGGTGCAAACCATATCTTCTCCAGAAGGCAAATACTTTTGTATCAGAGGAAACTCAGTTTTGGAGAGGAATATGTTCTTTATGTCTCAAATCAAAACTCTCTCTAATGGTAAACTGGCTTCTAATTTTTTTAAGTACAGTATTTTTTTTTCCCCTTTAGTAGTAACGGGTTTCTATAGATCTTCCTATACAGTCTGCTTTAACTCAGGACCTTGAGATTATGAGACTGACGTGCTGCCCACTGCACTGAGGGGGCTTCTAACAGTCTGCTTTAAGTGGTATAATTCTGGGATAGATCTGTTACTGGCATAGTCATGACAACCTCTGGTAATCTTACCTTCTCCTTTTTATGAAGGGAAGAGCAATGGTTTGGACTTACATCTTAATTAAGGCTATTTTAAGCAGATTGTTTTGCAACAGATTAAGAATTGGGTCCCAAAGTGGGTTATTTCAAGGCATTTTTGAAGACTGGAGGAGCGTAGGAGGGAGTGGTGAGGGAACCTAGAACTTCTTGCTCCTTGTGACTATGACAGATGTCTGATGCCCCCAGCGCACTGGAGTCTGGGGCTTGGTGCAGGTGGTGCCCCATCAGTGTGGACAGACACTACTTGCCTTTGTGGTTTAGTGTTGGAAGCTTTAATTATTCTACAGTTCCATAGATTCACAATTTTATAGCCAAACAGTTTGTATCCACCTGCTTTCAGAGGAGGAACCAAAGGCCAAATTACTTTGAGGTAGGGCTTAGCTGGACCTGGGTTTTCCTATGCTCTTTTCATGCTGTGTTGGAGGGTGTGTCCACTGCCAGATCTGTGTAACCCGTCTGGGTCAGGGGATGAGTGACAGCAAACCATCTTAAAATTTTTCATGAGTACATTTAAGCGGAAGCATACGGGAATATGAGTGCAAAAGTGTGGCTGAGCCGCGTATGCCCTTGATTGGTTTTGGGAAGCCTGAGGGAGGCAGCCTTCCTGGCTATGAGCCATCGCCTGCCCAATCAGGCTAAGGGTGGTGACTGGGGTGGTGAAGGGGCAGCTCTGCTGAGCATGGTCTGCCTTATGGCCTGAATTGTCCTCAAGGGGTGTGGACTGCAGATGGTGTTCACATGAACCGGAGACATCACTCTTTAGGATTCTACTGGCAGCCCCTGAATTGGCTCAACGTTTGTGGAGGTGGTATTTCCCTGAAGTACTGAGCTTTGTTTTATAATAATTAAAATCCTTATTTGGTCCAATTTAATATAGTTTAGAAGCTATTTTTTTTGAGGCAAACCGTTTTTGAAAATGTAAATTTTGTTTTTAATTAAAAATAAAGTCTTAGTTAAGAAAACTCAGGATGCACAAAACTATTCAGACTGTTACTTTAGCTTTCTCCCATTACCTCATCAGTAATATTCACCACATTTTGCTAAATATTTATTGATTAGAGTGTTGAAATCAAATTCTGCTCTAAATGTGTGTGAATATGTTGGAGAGGCTTTGTGTTCTTCACTGTGAAATGCAATTGTGCCTTGAATAAGAAGGTACCTAGAAGCCAAATTAAAGTAATAATGACTTCTTATTGGCTTTGATTTTTCATTGCAGTATATGGGATTGTACAGCAGGAAATGCTTATCATTAATTTCTGATGTTTTTTAAAGCACAACTCGAAACATTTCGATCATACATACATAGCAGTAGAGATCTGTGCCCTTCAGGTACATTGAATCTGACCATCAGTTTATATATGTCATTGAATTTTAAGAATACTCATGTTAATAATAGTCATCTATCCTTGCATTTTGAAACTGTTCTAATCTTAGTGAACTTGAATTGGATTTCTGGGTAAAAGAATGTGTTTCTTTTATGTTGCTTATGTCCGAAGGCCTTGTCAGAATCTGTCAGACTCTTGTTTAGGTTTAGTGTGATCATGGCGTCAGAGAAGCAAAGCTTTCAAATAAATAGTACTTCAGGAAATAGAAATGATTGACCAACTTTAAAAATAATTTTTTTTTAATTGCAATATGCAGCTTCAGTTGCCCAGAATCTTAGTTCCGTTTCTCATTCTTGGTCTTGAGCTGGTCAGGTGACATCAGCAGATTAGAAGTTGAATGGAGATTAAGTGGATTCAGGAGGATGTTCCACTTAGAGCAGTCTTCAAAATGATAAGGTGTTCTAGAAGAAAGGAATGTAGTAGGAACTATACTATGCCTAACTTTCTATCCCAGAGTGTCTTGCAAGAGTTTAGGAGTTTTGGACCCTGTGTATTGGCAGAAAAGTTATCTCCATCTTAAGCAGGCATGACTTTTATACCTGTGAGCTCATTTAAGGTGCATTTAAACCTAAAATAATTTCCCTGTATTATGCTTCATGGGATTAACACTGCTTTTCCAGAACATTTTCAGATTCCCCTCCTTACATCCTGAGCTCCTTCTGTATATACATCTGTTGATTTTATCCATCCACAAGGAACAATGATAGTCACATTAGAGAACAAGAAACCAGTAATACATGGTCTCTAACTGATGATTCGGGCCTGGATTTGATTGAAAGTGTTTGCAGTTCCTCTTCCGTAGAATACAGAGTGGATGAAAATGTTTTCAATGCACAGAACAGGATGAATCCTTTTTTCTTTATTTAGCGATTTACACTTTTGTTACTCTATTATATATTCAGTTAGTGTCTGATAAGATTTTCTTTGCTTAAGGAGAACGGACATTGCCTTGGTATGTTTTTTTTTTTTTTTCCCTCCACTTTTGGAGCTTATCAGGTAAAAATCTCAAGCCACATGAATTGTTAACACCTCTGTTGGGAAAAGCCTTTGTGAGTTTTTATGTACTTGGTCTTTGTTTTTGTTATTCATCCTGTGTCCTCCCTCTTCCCGATGTGCTGTTTTACCTAGGAGTTAGTCTGCTTTCTGAGGATCTTTTAGAGAGAGGCTGTGAAGTGCTGAATCACCTTTAATGATACAGCACTTCTGCCATCTCAGCATCTACATAGGACTTACATAGACTTCCTGAATGTGTCTTCTTCAGATACTAAAGTACAGTTGGATCATTTTCTTATCTCCTTTTCTTAAGCAGTACTTTGCAGGTACTCCCCTTTGAAAGCCAGAAGCATAAACCATTGGGGAATCTTAACTTGTAGACATGCAGTAAAAGAAATGCATTTATGTAAGATCTGTGAGTACTTAAAAAGAAAGCCCTCAGTGTGTGTGAAGTGAATGTGAAATGTGTGTGAAATACATAGAATTCCCAAATAGTTTAGCAAAGGCAGGGCGCAATATCAAGTAATTTAAAAATGGTCCAAGGAACTGTAAGAAGGAGGAACTAATTCTAGAATAAATGTTAAAATGCCATTCAAGAACAAAACCACAGATGCCATACAGACCTCCTGTGCTTAAGTTATAGAAGAATAAAAATCTGAATGAATGGAAGGCCTTACGTGTATACAGTTTACAAATTCCTATTTCTAAAATTTAAGTCCCTTATTTAACAGAAGTATGTATTTTAATGCTTAACTGTCTCGGGAAACCTCATTTGTGACATCATCTAAGGGGATGGGAAGACTAGGGAGCCAGTGCCACGTTGAACAGAACAGTGGTTTAGTGAATGTGTGAGGAAAGACATGGGCAACTGATTATTAATGTTTTTGTAATTCAGTTTATAACTTGGAACCAATGAAAAGCAACAAAACTAAACTGGTTTGACAGCCTGCCACTTCTGGCATTTCCTGTAAGTCACTAGCAGTAGGTGTGAGGTGGGCTTGCCCATGACCAGGAGGGGTGTGTGTGTGTGTGTGCATGTGTGTATATGCGTGTTGGTCTGCAGTCACAGCATACCTTTATGTGCATGTGTCCTCGCAGCTTGGGACTCAGCAGTATTCTGGGAGGGTGGAGGTGAACTGTCCCATGTATTGTATTATATATTTTTTGAGATGGGGTCTTGCTCTGTTGCCCAGGCTGGAGTGCAGTGGTGCGATCTCAGCTCACTGCAACTTTTGCCTCCTGGTTCAAGCAGTTCTCCTGCCTCAGCCTGCCAAATAGCTGGGATTACAGGTGTGTACCACCACTCCCAGCTAATTTTTGTATTTTTAGTAGAGATGGGGTTTTACCATGTTGGCCAGGCTGGTCTCGAGCTCCTGGCCTCAGGTGATCCACCTGCTTTGGCCTCCCAAAGTGCTGAGATTACAGGCGTGAACTACCGCGCCTGGCCCCATGTATTGTATTTTTTTCAGGTTATATTGAAATCTACTACCAGGAATGTCGGAATGGGTTTTGGTATGTATAATGGAAATAGATAGAGTGGTTAAGTCTAGAAACACATACATTAATTGTATTGAAATGTTATATCAATACATCATTTATGATGTGTGTGTGGTCCCAGACCTCATGGCCACCAGTTTGTTTAAGCATTGTGAATGCTTTTTAATAGCATTCATTAGCATTAATGGAGGAGGACACTGTGTTTTCTCAATTAATCTCATTGATTTGTTTGGTATAAGTTTGGGTCAGAAATGAAACTGCCAAAACATCGATCAGTACAAGGAAGGGACACAGGGCTTAAAATGTCCACAGTCTTGGCAGTGGACTTGGCAGTTCTCCCAGTAAGCAGAAGTACTTGAGCTTAATTCTGAACTTCAAAGTAATATTTTATACTTAATTTTAGGAGTTTTCATTTACATATTGAAAAATGCCTTGACTGTATTCACATAAATGGTGCTAAAACATTGTACCCCTTATAAGAACTGCAGCAATCCACAGTAATGTTGGTTACTTCTGAGTATTTGATAAAGGAACAAAGTCAAAATGAATGTATTTAATAAGCTTCTTTCTCATTTCCATTGTTTTTATAAAAATATTTTGGTATTGTTGCCTGCATTTTAGCCACTTCTAACTTTTTGTATTATGAATTTGGAGAGGATAACAAGCCAACTTTAGACCCTCTGCCAGTGGCGATGGTGTTTTTCTTCCATGGGTAAGCCATTGTGAATGGAGGCTGGTGGAGCAGCACACTGTGTGAACCTGGCAGCGCTCATCTTGGCTTGTTTAGCAGTGCCTCTGTTTACACCATAAGATGTTCCGCATGTGTCCAAAATTTCGCCTGCTCTGAAAAACATGCCCCCGAGGCTCTGTGCAGTTTGGGGCCTTGGTTCCCACCTGCAGATGCGGTCAGTTGCCTGGCTCCTGGGGCCAGAGTTTCCTCTGTTACTTGTTGAGTCTCTTGTCTTCACTGTCAGAAGCTGAACTGACTTGGGGGCTTTGCTGTTGATCCACTTTAGCAAACCCTGCTGCAGAGGACTGTAAAAACAAATAACTAAAAATAAACTTAGAAAATACAACTCAGAAGCCTGGCTCTGTTGCTGTGGTCAAATGCTTGCCTTTGAGGACTTTGGCAGATTGTGCTATTACATTGGGCTCTAACTTTCTGGCACCCGCAAGGCAGACCTATGATGTCCACATGGCTGACTCTTGACCCCTGGCCATTGTGAGCAGAGGAATCAAGGGTTTAGGGAGGCAGTATTGGGCAGTGTGGAAGAGTTAGATGAGATGAAGCAGTTAGCACAGTGCTTAACCCATACTAAGTGCCCCCAACCCTGCCAGCCAAATTAGGTGCATAGTTTTCAGCTTGGGTCTGGATTCAACAGCATTCCCGCTGCCCACTAAAAGGGTGGGCTTGGACAGTTCCTGAACCTCCCTAAATCTGTTTCTTCATCTTTACCACACACAGTCTGTCTCAGTGGTGGTGTGGATTAAGTGAGGTGCTAGCACTTATTAGGGGAAGATCCTCCAGACCTGCAAAGCAGGGCTGCAGCCCCAATTCTGACCCAGCCCTGCTGTGTGTTTGCCGCAAAGAGGTTTGGTGTGTGCGAGACATTTCTTTATGAACCATTTACACTGCTGGAAATGTACCCACTAATGTGATGGCAAGAACTTCAACAAATTGCTTATGAATCAGGCTCTCAATGGAAGAAGTTAATCCTCTGAAGAGGGGGAAGACTGGACTTTCAGAAGTATGTTGGGGATAGAGAATGAAGTTTGAGTCAGCAGAGCTCTGCCTTCCTGTTTGTCAAAGAACTAGAGTCTGGGAGTCTTGCAAGATGGAGCTGGGCTTCTGAAGAACCCAGTGGGTAGGTACTGGGCATCCATTAGACGGCAGTGCTAAGTCGGTCATGTGCAGCAGAAAGACCTCCCCACTGTGAACAACAAACCACTTTCCTCCTCCAGTGGCCCATTCATTTGGATTGATACACTTTTTCAGTGTCAGAAATGCACTTTCTCCCTCTACTTGTCTGAATTACGATGCTCTGCTCAACTCTGTGGACAGTGTTTCTTGAATTTCCTTTTCCACCGCCTTTTCCCACTCAAGAAAGTGGAGAGAAAAACAGGGATGCAGGCTGTGGGTCTTGTGGAAGCCCTTTACAACCATTAAATAAAGAACACCAGCTGCATTATGTGTGTTTAGAACGAGAAGTTGTTTGTACAGTATTTTTCTATTGACCGCTTCCGTCTTGCCTGAAACCTGGGCATTCTTTCTGTAGTTTCTCTGAATTTTCTGTCTCACCTCCTCACCCCTACCCTTGCCTTTTGTCTGGGCTCGGTTGCCTGTTCATGTTCTTTG